TGCCTCCGCCCAGGCTGGAGAAATGGGAGACAGGTTAGGCAAGGAGGGGAGGTGGGGCGCCGGGGTGACTCCTTAGTTCATTAGTTATTCTCTTTTACCTCTCCACTCCACGGGAAGTGACAGGGACATGTGTAATGGGGGGCGGGGAGAGGTCCCCGGGGCCCGCGATGAAGGGCCTGGCCGCTGCAGTCTCCGTGCATAGAGACCCGGGCCGAGTTCTGACTGAGGCCATGGGACCCCCTCCCCCCAGCCCGGAGGCACAGCCAAGCCTGAGAGCGTGAAGGAGAGGCTCCCCGCCCTGGAACTGAGCTGGGGAAGGGGATAACTGGAGAGAGAAAAATGTGGGTGGGGGAGGGAAGGCTTTAAGATCTACTTCTCAAGACTTGGGGTGGGGGGACGGGGCTGGACAGCTAGGCTTATAAGGATGAGGGGAGAGAGGGGACGAGGGCTTTGGAACCTGGCCTCGCTGAGAGGGGAATGAGAAGGGAGGAGTGCGTATAAGATCTAGCTCTCTGGTGGCTAGGGCCAGGTTCCCAGGTTCCCAGCGAGCACCAGCTGGGGCTGCGGGTGAGGTTGGGGCCCATTGTTGCAGCATTCATCGGGGAGACCCTCGGAACCTCACCAGTGGGGAGGAGCCAAGAGGTGTCTTTAACCCCTCTCCCAAATAAGCATCCGAAATAAATCGACACAAAACGTCAACACAAGCACCCTAGCGCGCCACCCCTCTCAGTCCAGTTGGCCACCTCTGAGTCTCCCCATCCTCCACTACAGAACCTTCAAGCCCCAGGTCCCGTGAGAGGCCACGTGGCACGCCGGGATTCTGGGGGTCGTGCCTTGTGACGCCCCGCACCGGCCCGGAGCGGGAGGGCAGAGGCCTTTCCCGCGGGGCACTCCGGGCTACGTGCAGTTCACCTCTAGGCAGGGGGCGCCCTGGCAGCGGAGAGACCACATGCCCGGGGGCGGGCCCTGCGGGGCGCGCTCCTCCCACGAGGGTGTCAGGTTTACGGAACCGAGTTCCCAGGCCGGACGCGCGGTGGCCTGACGGTCGCAAGGATTACATTCGCCTGACCCGGCCCGGCTTGACCCTGCCCGGGCGCGCCATGTTCGCGCGTGGGTCCCGGAGGCGCCGCTCCGGGCGTGCGGTGAGCGGGAGTCAGGGCAGCGGTGGGGGTCGCCCGGCCCTGCATCTGCCCCCGCCCACTGCAGCCTCCAGAGGCAGAGGACCCAGACCGGGGCCAGCCCTGCAACTCCTGTAGGGAGCAGTGCCCTGGCTTCCTGCTCCACGGCTGGAGGTAAGTGGCGCCCCTAAAGGGCCTCGCCTTTGTTAGTAATTGACCCCCATCCCGGCCCCCTCAGAAAGATCTGCCAGCATTGCAAATGCCCGCGGGAGGAGCATGCAGTGCACGCGGTGCCTGTGGACCTGGAACGCATCATGTGTCGGCTAATCTCGGACTTCCAGCGCCACTCCATCTCCGACGACGACTCAGGCTGTGCATCGGAGGAGTATGCCTGGGTGCCCCCAGGCCTTAAGCCGGAGCAGGTGACCAGAGGCCAGCCCTCCACTCTTGCTGTAGTTGTTTTCTCCCACTCCTATGTCCTCCCAGGTATATCAATTTTTCAGCTGCCTCCCAGAGGACAAGGTCCCCTACGTCAACAGTCCTGGGGAGAAATACAGGATCAAGCAGCTGCTGCACCAGCTGCCCCCACACGACAGTGAGGTGAGGAGAGAGAAGACAGGAAGGGCATGCCAGGAGGAGCCTGGGAGATGCCTTCTCCTCCCAGGCACAGTACTGCACAGCACTGGAAGAGGAGGAAAAGAAAGAGCTCCGAGCCTTTAGCCAGCAGCGGAAGCGGGAGAATCTGGGGCGTGGCATCGTGCGCATCTTCCCGGTGACCATCACTGGGGCCATCTGTGAGGAGGTGAGCCGTGGAGGGCCTCAGCGAGTGAGCAGTGGTAACCATCTTGGTGCTTGTCTCATGGCAGTGCGGAAAGCAGATTGGAGGTGGGGACATCGCAGTGTTTGCCAGCCGTGCAGGCCTGGGTGCCTGCTGGCACCCACAGTGCTTCGTGTGTACCACGTGCCAGGAACTGCTGGTTGACCTCATCTACTTCTACCATGTTGGCAAGGTCTACTGCGGGCGTCACCATGCCGAATGCCTGCGTCCACGCTGCCAAGCCTGTGACGAGGTTTGGGCCTCCCTGCCCAGGGGTGGGAGTTGTCTGACAGCCACAGATGGCCTGCGCCCTCCAGATCATCTTCTCCCCTGAGTGCACGGAGGCTGAGGGCCGCCACTGGCACATGGATCACTTCTGCTGCTTTGAGTGTGAAGCTTCACTAGGAGGGCAGCGCTATGTCATGCGTCAGAGCCGCCCCCACTGCTGCGCCTGCTACGAGGCCCGCCACGCGGAGTACTGTGATGGCTGTGGGGAGCACATCGGTGGGTGAATGCTGTGGGACTGGACAGAGGGACCTCAGTTTTTCCCCCTCGTCGTTCCCCACAGGCCTGGACCAAGGCCAGATGGCTTACGAGGGCCAGCACTGGCATGCCTCAGACCGCTGCTTCTGCTGTAGTCGCTGTGGGCGGGCCCTGCTGGGCCGCCCATTCCTGCCACGCCGAGGCCTAATCTTCTGCTCTCGAGCCTGCAGCCTTGGGTCCGAGCCCACAGCTCCAGGGCCGAGCCGCCGCAGCTGGAGTGCCGGCCCTGTCACAGCCCCACTTGCAGCCTCCACAGCCTCTTTCTCTGCTGTGAAGGGGGCATCAGAGACCACCACCAAAGGCACCAGCACAGAGTTAGCGCCAGGTGAGCTAACCCTCTAGCCACACCCAGCCACATACAAGGAGTCACTCTGTCTCCCCCTTAACAGCTACAGGCCCTGAGGAGCCCTCCCGCTTTCTGAGAGGGGCTCCCCACCGCCACTCCATGCCGGAACTGGGGCTCCGCAGTGTCCCCGAGCCGCCCCCAGAGTCCCCCGGCCAGCCTAACCTGCGCCCAGATGATAGTGCCTTCGGTCGTCAGAGCACCCCACGCGTCAGCTTCCGCGACCCTCTGGTGTCTGAAGGAGGCCCGCGCCGGACCCTGAGTGCACCCCCGGCCCAGCGCCGCAGGCCACGCAGTCCCCCACCCAGGGCCCCCAGCCGTCGCCGCCACCATCATCATAATCACCATCACCATCACAACCGCCACCCAAGCAGACGTCGCCACTATCAATGTGACGCGGGATCAGGGTCAGACTCGGAATCTTGCTCCAGCTCGCCCTCCAGTTCCAGTTCCGAATCATCAGAGGATGATGGCTTCTTCCTAGGAGAGCGCATCCCTCTGCCCCCGCATTTGTGCAGGCCCATGCCTGCTCAGGACACTGCAATGGAGACCTTCAACTCCCCATCTTTATCGCTCCCCAGGGACTCTCGCGCAGGGATGCCTCGTCAGGCCCGAGACAAGAACTGCATCGTGGCTTGAAGGCAGGCCGTCCTGGAGGGGGCTCCATTCTCCAGTCAGAGTAGATGATGAGGCCCATGCCCCTCACCCCCACGCCCCGCCCCTACAACCTAAGTCATAAATCCTCTTCCTCCCTCCTTTATCAGTTTGTTTCTATTTTTGTTTCTGTTTTAGAGACTTGGTCTACCCTATTGCCCAGGCTGGAGTGCAGTGGTGTGATCAGGGCTCACTGCAGCCTCAAAAGTTTTGGGCTCAAGCTATCCTCCCACCTCAGCCTCCCAAGTAGCTGGGACTCCAGGCTCGTGTCAGCGTTCCCAGCTAATTTTTTAATTTTTTGGTAGAGATGGGGTTTTGCCATGTTGCCCAGGCTGGTCTAGAACTCCTGGGCTCAAGCAATCCTCCCGCAGCCTCCCAAAGGACTGGGATTACAGGCATGAGCCACCGCACCGGGCCTCTCGTTTGTATTATTGAAGTAATTTAATATTTGTTGTAAAACAGGCCTGGCTTCTTTGCCTCCTTGCCCCAGCTGTTTCCACTCCATTTCCCCCTCCTGATGCTTGAAATTTACCCACATTTGATGAAAGGATTACTTTATTCATTATCGTATATTTTAACAATGTTTATTATTCATTTATCCCTCTATAGAACCACCACCCACACCGAGGAGATTATTTGGAGTGGGTCCCAACCTAGGGCCTGGACTCTGAAATCTAACTCCCCACTTCCCTCATTTTGTGACTTAGGTGGGGGCATGGTTCAGTCAGAACTGGTGTCTCCTATTGGATCGTGCAGAAGGAGGACCTAGGCACACACATATGGTGGCCACACCCAGGAGGGTTGATTGGCAGGCTGGAAGACAAAAGTCTCCCAATAAAGGCACTTTTACCTCAAAGAGGGGGTGGGAGTTGGTCTGCTGGGAATGTT